GAGTCCACCTGGCCTCAAAGCCTATAATATTTACTATCTGGCTCTTTATAGAAAAAGTTTGCTAACCTTAATCTGGTTTAATGCAGCTCTCTCCCAATTGGTTTTATTCTCCAAACAGAAAACAGTGGCTTTTCTAAAACGTGAATTTGATCTTCTCACTTCCCTGTTTAAAACTGAGTGAATGAAGTCTAAACTCTGTATTTGCCTTACCAGCACCTGCATTATCTGGTCCCTGCTGGCATTTTCATGCTCCTCTGTCACCATACTCCCTTGTTCGTGCACGTGCCAACCCCTTTCCTACCCCAGAGCCTTGGAACATGCTGGCCTCTCAGCCTGCTGTGCTTTGCCTCAGTTCCTTCACAGGTATACCTCTTTTCTGTCTCCAGATTTCTGCACAGATGTCATTTCTTTAAAGGTGACCACTCAGTCTAAAATTGGCCTGCACAGCTCATCATGTGTCTTTCTTTTCTTTTTCTTTTTTCTTTCTTTTTTTTTTTTTTTTTTTGAGATGGAGTCTCACTGTGTCACCCAGGCTGGAGTCCAATGGTGCATTCTCGTTTCACTGCAACCTCTGCCTCCTGCGTTCAAGCTGTTCTCCTGTCTCAGCCTCCTGAGTACCTGGGATTAAAGGTGCGTGCCACCACGCCCAGCTAATTTTTGTATTTTTAGTAGAGACAAGGTTTCACCATGTGGGCCATGCTGGTCTTGAACTCCTGACCTCAGGTGATCCATCTGCCTTGGCTTCCGAAAGTGCTGGGGTTAACGGGTGTGAGCCACTGCACCCGGCCTCATCATGTGTGTCTTTCTTTTCCCTCATAGCATTTGCTGCTCTGTAATTACACTCTTCATTAATGTGTTCATGTCTTTCTTCCCTGCCTCTCCTCCTAGGGCAAAAGCTTGCTGACCACAAAGAACTTGTCTGTGCTGATTACTGCTAGATCTTGGATGTCAAACACAGTGACCACATTATGGATGCAGTGGAAAATTGTTAAATGAATGAACAAAGTATAGGTCTGCCAGTTTCCTTGGTAGGAGTTAAATGCCAGTATATGTTTATATTACCTTAATTTGTTTTCTTTATCTATAAATAAATCTTGCCTACTTCTGTTTGCAGGGTAAAATTAAGGTGATTTTCTTCTACAACATGATTGAGCTAGCATACTCTCCAGGAGGGAACAGACAGGCATTCTGAAAGGATGTTTGGTATTTTTAGAGCCTTTTATACATTTGTTTCTGCTGTTGTGCTAATATGCTAATGTTTATCAAGGTTGTATTTTTTTCCCTCCCTTTTCTTTCTTGCTGCTGGCAGAGCAGCATTATAGAGTTATGCAGCAAACTCTCCTTTGGGCATTTGTCATTACTACAAAGTGTTTTACATTTCTTTGCTCCTTAAAATATATGCTGCTTTTCTGCTGAACCTAGGATAAAAAGAACAAGGCAGTATCTTTGCGAATCTTAATTCTTTCGAGTTAGGGAAACCGATCCAGCAACCTCTCTTTCACACCTTCCCATTTTCCCAGTGAACCTCATATTCGGTACAGCTCTGTACCTTCCTGCAGTGAAATCTATAAACCAGAGCCTCCTGCTTCTTTTGCCCCAGTTGACTTCAAGGCTCAGGGCCCATGGTTGTGCACTGGGAGATAATACACCAGCACTGCCTAGTTAAAGGGCACAGGCTCCTCAGTCAGACATACCTGTATTTGAAATATGGCTTTGCCTCCAACCAGCTGTGTCACCCTGAGCAGGCACTTAGTTACTCTGAACCTTCTTTTGCTTATCTGTAAAATGAGCTTCTGCTGGTATCTTCCTTTAATTGGAGAATCTCACGAGGTAATGCTTTCCAAGTGGAATAACACAGTTTCTGGAATTTCATGGGACTCAGAAATGTTCACTAGTATTTGATTTGGATCAGCAACGTAAGACTTTGCCAAGGCACCCCAAGAAGAATGAATTCTAAAATAGCAACCTGCTGTGATCCAGTTTCTGGATAATCTGAAAGCTCAACTGTCAATTCTTTTTTGGAAGTACAGATGATTTTATTATTATTATTTTAAACTGATGCTGCTTGCTTTACTGCTAGAGGCCTTAGATAAGACATGTGGCACTATCAGAGATGCGTTGTCAATGGAACAAAAATGGTCTCGGACGCTGGTCTGATCCTAGTCTGATGTCCTGTGAAGAATAACTCAAGTGTTGTTTCTCTTGATGCGGGAACTTTAAAGTACTTTTCTTCTCTAGCTATCCACTCTAATTAAGTTTTACATCCCTTCAACGCTGGCTTTTCAGGTACCATATCGTCATTATTATTATTACCAATTTGTCAGCTGCTTTATTTGTTCATACTTTAAAATGGAAAACAGTAATTTTAGGTCAGGAATGGCAGTATAGTTTTTGTCTGTGGTGGTTCCAAGTAGTTTTTAATTGACACAGGATTTACAGACTGACTAAAAAGAGAAAAAGTCAGATGTGATAATAGAAAGCTCATGGGTTTTTTTTAGGCAGGGGGACCTGGATTCAAATCGTGACTCTCTCTTAATCAGCTGAGTGGCCTTAGACAAGCTACTTAACCAACCTGTCTCACCTTCAGACTTCTTCTGTGAGATGGGGATAACCTAGTTCAAATGAGATGAAAAGTAAATTTACTTATAGTAAGTAGCACATTTTTTCTTTTTGAGACAGAGTTTTGTTCTGTTGCCAGGCTGGAGTGCAATGGCGAGATCTCGGCTCACTGCAACCTCCGCCTCTGGGGTTCAAGCAATTTTCCTGTCCCCGCCTCCCTGTAGCTGGGACTACAGGCACGCACCACCACACCCAGCTAATTTTTGTATTCTTAGTAGAGACGGGCTTTCACCATGTTGGCCAGGATGGTCTCAATCTCTTGACCTTGTGATCTACCCACCTTGGCCTCCCAAAATGCTTGTATTACAGGTGTGAGCCACTGCGCCTGGCCCTAAGTAGCACATTTTAAGATGCTTTCTGAATGTGAGATTTTTCTAGTTCTTCCTTTTGCAAATTACTGTTCTTTTTCTGTGATTGTTGAGTGATTCAAGTATAGAAATTCCATGATTAGAGTTTAAAAATATCTCTACAAATGTATTTAAAACAATGAGCAGGGCTCAGTGGGCACTATTAAAACAAAATTATTTATATGATCACCTACTATTTTTATCTTAATGATTGCCAGGTATCTACTTGTTACACCTTTCCTCCTCTTTTATATTTCTGGATTAAATAATAATAGCTAACTTTTTTTGAGTACTTGTCATGGGCACTGTTCCAGTTTATTTGCATATATTAACTCATTTAATCTTTACAACAGCCTTTGAAGATGGGCCTGTTAGTATCCTCTATTTTATAAATGAGGAAGTGAAACTCATGTCAGCTGCCATTTCTGCCATCCATAGGGTAGGTAGGATCTCTCTGTACCCCTTCTAGAGGCTAATTAATTGGTTAATTCATTTTCTTACAGTGTGCAAAACAGGGAGAACCCAAGTGGAGAGTGGTGAAGAGTATTGCAGTGCTAAACAAAAGTGACGTTCTGTTTTCAAAGGTGACTTCCAATGAAGACTACTCTTTAGCCTGAACATGGAGGGAAAAAGAACAGTGTCAGTACCCACAGTCCTATTCTTCCTTCTACATCTGACATTATTATTTTTTTCCTTTCCATAGGCTTAGGCTTCTAATCCCGATGATTACTTTTCTTACCTATTTCTGTAGCATGTTTTCATGCTGAAAGAGAAGTTGACGTGCTGTTGTCATCGTATTAAGGCCTAAGCAGAACAGCATTATTGGTATTATTATTTTTCCTCTCACAAACAGGATTCCACTTAATCTCTTTTACCGGATGGCACAGTTAAAGTGCCTTCTTCATCAGAGCCTGTTTTAAACAAGCAGGCCTTTTATTTTATGACACTTATATTGAGACACATTGAGTTATATCTGTCTTTTCATTTGCACCAACACATTTATTTGAGGCCTCATATTTCCTAGGTAACGTGACTAAGGTAGATTTATCGGTGCTAATTTGCATACAGAACAACATTGGCAAAACTAAAATATAACAAACACATACTAACTTTTGACTTGCCACAGCCCACCAAGCATCTGCCTTCATTGCCATGCCTGTAATGAGAGGGAAATATATTTTCCTCTGAGTTTAAATCTAATTCCTTGTTTGTATTCCACTGTCGTCACTGCTGTTGAGAGCTCGAAGTGAGGTTTAAGAGCCTCTTCATATCTAACAGCAGGAGTTTATATTAGAGGTGGTAGTTCTGTATAACAGAAAATGCGGCTTTTGCTCACCCACCTCGATTTCATACCACATTTGAAGAACCCTGCTACATTTAAGTAAGGGGCAAGCCCTTTGTTTTGCACAAAAGTTAATAGAGACTTAAGGCTACACCATTGTGTTAAAGCCTGGCTTTTATTTCTTTTTCTCAATGTTGCTTTTAAGTAGATTGATATTTATGGCACAAATAATAAATGAATTTATTTAAAAATTCATTATTAAAAAAATTTTTTTAAATTATAGATTAGGTTGAAATTTCTTGGTCTGCCCTTCCCAAGTTTACTGGCAATAGCTTGGTGAACATCATCTGGACCTTTTCCTATACATTTACTTATGCATGTATCTGTCCTTAGAAGATACACATTATTGCTTCATGTGTGAACATGTGTGTCTAATATATGTTCTTCTGCTGTATGTATTGTTCTGCAGCTTGCTGGTTTCTTTTAGTCTTGTGCCTTGTAGAATAATTAGTGCTACCATGTTCAGACTTAATAGGCTAGATTAGTCAATGCTGTTATCATGAGTTATTCCTAAGATCTCAGTGGTTAACACGTCAAACGTTTATTTCTCAGTCATGCACATGTGGGTCAGGTGACATCCCCCATGTTGTAACTCTTATAATCCAGCCTAATCTCACCTGTGATTCCACCATCTCCACATGTGGCTTCCAGGTCCTTGTAGCCAACAAATAGGGCTCTGGAGGGTTGCACATGGTCTCTTAAAAGTTTTGGCATACTAGCTACAAGAGAACTGAGAAATGTAGGGGTACACATGGTTACTTGGTGATACTGTGTTGCCATAGATAATGTTAAATAGTTCACACAGTCAGAATATATTATAGTTTGTTTTGCCAGTCTTCTATTTGATGGGCATTTGGATCATTTCCAATCGTATCCTTTTGTTATGTACAATTCTCCAGAGAAGATCCTTGCATGTATCTCTGGTACATGTTTTGCTAGGATAGATACCCAGGAAGTAGACTTTCCAGGTCAGAGAATGGGGGTGCTTTAGTTTTCATAAACACTGTCAAATTGTTTTGGAAGGTGGTTGCACTAGTGTTCTGTTGTAAGGATAGTATCTGAGAAAGTGCATTTCACCTGACCTTCAACAACAATAGCATCAGATCTCGTGTGTGTGTGTGTGTGTGTGTGTGTGTGTTTGTGTTTGTGTTTGTGTTCAGTGGCATCTTCATTCCTTTTGGCAAAATGGCTTCTTCCGTTTTGTTTGAGTTTCTATTTTCTTGATTACTAGTAAGTCCTGGGCTCTTTCTAATACTGCTTTATGCTGCCTTCCCAAGTGAGCAGTACTAGTGTGCAAAGTCGAGCTGAAGAAGGCTGGAGCAAGTGCAGAGCCAGTGGGTAGACGATTTTCCCTTTCAGGGGTGTCGAGCTCAGGGACATTTCTTTTGATATTCTCTGTTGATTCCCCCACCTCCCCACCCCAGGTGCTATTTCAGTTGTTTCTACACCTCTAATTTTAAAACCATGGGGCGAAGGATGATTTCTTGGGCATGTCATTTTTTTTTTTCTGTGTAGCTGTCTGGTTTTGTGCTTGGAGTTTTTATGTCAGTTTTTGCCCACTTAGCCATTGTCTTGTTATCTTCTGGTTCTCTTTGTCCCCTGCCTCATTTTTCATTCTTTTTCTTCTGCTTCTGCTCCCTTGTTCCCATAGGCCCTTAAATCTTTATGTGTTGCTTTTCTTTTAAGTTGTATTTTTCCCCTTCCCCTCCAAGCTTAGAAATGTTTGCTCTATCAAAGAAACGCAGGAAGGAAGGGAATGATGGCAAGGATATTGTACAAGTCCAAAGGGAACAAAACCTAGGTGCCCACCTACCCCAGCTAGTTTAAGAATGTGATGCTGTTCCTATCACGGTCACTTTGCCAAAATCCATGTGAAGGAAGGAAAAAAGCTGGGAATTAGTCCAGCTTTCATCAGGCCTCTGGCTTACTATATGATCCCTAGGCAAGACACTTTCCCTCATCAGGCCTCCAGGTTCCTGACTGTAAACTGAGGTGATTGGACCCCAGTGGTCCCTTTATATCTTGAAACCCCAGTATTTGAAACATGTGACTAACTGGGAAACTTCTCCAGTATAGGGTCCCAAAGACCTTTTTAAAAGTGGATCACTGCCATTCCCCTTCACCTTCAGCCTGTGAAGCACTGTGTCAGTAAGGGCCAGTCAGGAAGACAGGGATTTTGTGAGGTCATTTAATAGAATTTAACAAAGGGCCGGAAAGATTGTAAGGCACACAGGCTTGGGAGGCAACACAGAGATGGATGGACAACAGCAGGAATCTTCCGTGAGCCATAGGAGAGGAAGGAAATGGTGTTGGCCGAGTCTAGGGCTAGCTGTTACAAGCAGAAGTCACAGCAGGGGAGATAGCAGGAGCTGGAATGTGGAAGAGAGGGCTGTCTGGAGAGACCTGGAGCTTCAGAGGAGATGCTGTTACACCCACAAAGAGGACAACAAAGCCTGGTGTCTTCCCCCTACTGTTCAGTCTCTGAACAGAGTCTCAAATTTAGGCAGAAGAGCCTGTGGAATGGTCCTGAGGGCAGGCTGGCAAATGACTGGCAGAAACAATCAAAAGGCACTGGGGCAGATGATCTTTATACTCCATTCCATTCCTTGCATTCTAGAATTCATGGATTATCTGAGAGATTCTTCATGTCTCCTGCAGCAAAGATGTTATTTTTAGGGTCATAACAGGTAGCTCTTCCTAGGAGTTGAAATAAACTTCTACCATTCTAGCATCTTAGGACAACACCTATTCACATCTCCACCTCCCTCCCTCCCAAAGCCTGGAGTAGTTACATTTTACCTTACACGAGCTCTGTCAGCATTTCGTGAAAGTCCTATTCCTGGTAGACTTTTGACGAAAGGGACACTATTTTACTTGTCTCTTATCTCAGTCTCTATCACCACAGAGCCTCTGGGACCAGAATACAAACACAGGGAACCAATAGTGTTACCCAGTTGATCCAGAAGTTTTACTGTTTCAGAGTAACTTGTGATCTTGGGCAAGTTCAGCCCGTTTCCTAATTTGTAACATGGCTTTATTGGTCAGTAAAGCCAATTGGGCAAAAAGGTTGTGCAATAGTAACAAATAACCCCCAGAATTTCAGTGGCTAAGAATCCACAAAGGTGTATTTTTTACTACACATTTACGTAAAGTCACTTGGTATATGTCCATCCTTATTCTGGTCCCTGGCTGATAGATCAGCTACCATCTTGAATGTTGCCATTCCCCATATCTAGAGAGGGCAAACTTCGATGGGGTAGGAGGGATGGCAATTAAACGTTGGCCTGAATGTGTCACACAACATATGTACTCACAACTTACTGGCTGGAACTAGTTAATTGATATGATACTGTGATATAATAAAAAAAATACATATTTGGTCTTTACCCCTGGTTCCTGGCACACAGTTCCTAAGACCCTTGGGATATCTGAAGTGATGAGTGTCTTTTCTACCCTAATGAGATGACTAGTGGTTGGAGTCCACTAGGTAGCTTCAGGATTGTGACTGGTTACTAGAAAGCCCATAGCATAATTAGAGGGTTGGGACTTTCGGTTCCATCCTCCCAGTCTCTGGGGAAGAGAGCGGGACTAAAAGTTGAGTTAATCGCCAATGGCTAATGAGGTAACAATCATGCCTATGTAATAAAATAATAAAATCTTAAGAGGACAAGGTTTGGAGAGTGTCCAGATTGCCAAATATGTGGCGGTATCTGCAAGGTGGTACCCCCAGAGAGGGCATGGAAGCTCCATGGGCATACCTTGTTATGTACACCTCTTCCATCTGGCTGTTCACCAGTGTCTTTTGTCATATCCTTTATAAATAACTGGTAAATGTCAGCAGTGGTTTTTGTGAGCTCTGTTAGCCATCTTATAAAATTAGTTAAACCCGAGGAGGAGGTCTTGGGAACTCCCAATTGATAACTGGTTGGTCAGAAGCACAGGTAAAATAACCTGGGGCTTGTGCCTGGCATCTCAAGTGGGTATAGTCCTGTGGGACTGAGCCTCTAACCTGGGGGATCTGGTGCTAACTCTAGGTAGTAGATACGGCATCGCCTAACTTCAGCTGAAGTAAGGAAGTGCCTAGAAGGAAGAAGACCGAGGATATTTCTTGATTTGCACTAATGACAGCTACAGAGAGAGATAATAATTCTTGACATTTCCTGATTGTTTTAACCATGAAACATGAATATTTAATATAATGCCTAGCTCATAAGTGCTCAATTAATAGTAGATGGAACTATTATTGTTATTATTATTCAGCAGTTTATATTACATTTCCAGCGTACTTTCTACCATCCATTTGCATAGCAGATTTCTTCTCACCCTTTTTTTACAACTGAGAATGCAGAAGTAAACATAAATTATACTTCTGTAGATGTATCACATTTTTTTTTGTTTTTTGAGACTGAGTCTCACTCTGGCACCCAAGCTGGAGTGCAGTGGCACAATCATAGCTCACTGCAGCCTCAGCCTTCCAGGCTCAAGTTGTCCTCCAGCCTCAGCCACCCAATTAGCTGGTACTGTGGGCATGCACTACCACATCCAGCTAATGTTTTCACTTTCTGTAGAGGCAGGGTCTCACTATGTTGCCCAGGCTAGTCTTGAACTACTGGGCTCAAGCAATCCTCCTGCCTCCGCCTCTCAAGATGTTGGGATTACAGGTGTGAACCACTGCGCCTGCCCACACCCAGCTACAAATTCTTAATAAGTGGAGTTGTCTTGAAGTTTTAGAGCCAGTCAGGGCCCTAGTTTTCCAAGTTTTGGATTGACAAAAATAGGTGATTATTCTGTAAAAGAATTCCTTTGTGGAGTGATAGCCGGGTGTCATCAGTGGATTTGGAACTGTGCTCATTGTCCTGGTTTTCAATTTAAGAGCAACAGACTTCAAGCTGGCTTTCATTTGAGTCAGTGTGGAAACAGTCAATATATGTTACATGTCTGTGAAGCTGGCCTCTGGATCAATTGCAATTAGTTTCCAGCAGATTGCATTAACATATCTAAAATTAATATGGCGAGTGTTCTGATGAAAAGGAATTGACCACAACCACATTGTGGCTGTTTTTAGTCTCCCTCAAATGCTCTTTTCAAACTATATTTTTTCTTTCTTTGGTTAATGGCTTTAAATTGTTATGTCAACGTAGACATAATCTATTGATTGTTCCTATTTGCCTTTTAAGAGTGGTCCTAGATAATAGCACACAGCTAATGTTTAATGTTTTCTTTCACTAAGGGGCTTTTTCGCTAAATGCCTTAAACTCGTATTTTTCTTTGTATGTTATATAACACGCTATTAAGACTATAAAGCCTTTGAGTATGTTCATTTACAGAATTTTGTGTTTTTCAAATTACTAATGTTTCATCAAGACTTAAAAAGTAAGATTAAGAAATAATGTGTAGTTAAAAAATAATATACGGTAAATGATGTGAGCATTGCTTGTCTGACAATTTATTTTTATCCCAGTATTATTTATTTCTAAAGAAGAAGTATAGGCAACTTCAATATTAAAAGCAAAACCAAACCATCATTACCAGCAGCTACAAGGACGGAACAGAGAGCTATCTTTAGGCTTGATCATGTTGAAATTTGAATTTTTTACCAGCATGTATACATTATATTATGTTTATTTCACATCTTAAGGACTAACTTGTACTTTTTTATTTTTAGAGGTGGCCAGTTTCTGGGAATGAAAAATTGTCCATATCAGGAGACAAAAGGCAGAGTTGATTCATTTGGCCATCCAAGTGGCATTTTTTGGGTGTCTTTCATATGTCAAGCACTGTCACCTTCTTCACAGAGATACAGAGAAGTTTAAGGCACACTTTCTACCCTTTAGTGGAACACAGTCTAGTAGTGGGGGTATAGAGCTTTGAATCACCCTATTTCAAAAGAGCTCCATGAATACATCATAGCTTGGGGATACCAGAAGAAAATGACATTTTAAGGACACAGTAGATGTCCCAAAAGGTAATGGCTCCATGTGATGAAGCCCTGTGGGCCTCACTTTTATGATCTGTGTGACACTGCCTTGGACATCCACCAAAGCCGTGGACAGAAGCCAGTAGGGATTGTATCAGATGATGTCCATGTACTACCAGTCTTGTGATCCAGTTGTGTGATTGATTTTTTTGGTTTGTGCATTAACTGTATTGTCATCCTTCCTCTTGTGAGTAATGTTTCCTTTGCATATGACTCATGGATGGAAAGGAGTTTACATTAAGTGTATTCATTTTTCCTGGTTTTTTTTTTTTTTCCTTCTTTTAAAAATGGGGCTTACAGATTTGGTAGGGAATACTGTTGATATTATTGGATAAAATGTAAGGAATTTATTTGTTCATGTTATTGTGTCCTTTGACTGTGTCCTTTTAACACAGATAAACACGTAGTGCATATTGGAAAACCACTTCTACTTGAAACTTAAGCAAATTTCCTTTAATACACAAGTTGCAGTTTAGGAACTAGTTTAATTAATAGTCAGTCTTTCAGGTTATTGCACTCAACCTTGGTGGATGAAAGAGATAATCTCGTTAAACACACAATGGCCCTACCCAGACTCTGTTAAAAACTGTGGTAAAGAAATGAATTAGTCTGTGGCCCAGTGACTTCAGAGTGTTTAAACAAATTTCCTGAAAAACCTTACAATGATTAACAGTCTATATACAGTTATTAAAATAATGCTATGCTCTTTATTTATTTGGGGTGAGAAGGGGGGAGCCATATCCATGTAATAGAGTCCTTAACAGTTTTTAAAATAACTTATGTTGAAATACTTGTAGACTCAAAGGAAGTTGCAAAAATAGTATAGCAGCCCCATGTACTCTTCATCCAGCTTCCCCTAATGCTGACACCTCATGTAGTTGTGGTACAATATCAAAAGCAAGACATTGATATTTGTGTATTACTGTTAACTAGATCACAGAGCTCACTCAGCTTTCAGCATTTTTAAAAAACCTGCATTCATTTGTGTGTGTGTAGTTGTCCTTAACAGTTTTTGTTAAAAAATAATTAGGCATGAATTTAAGTGGGTTTTTTTTTTCTTTTGCTTCTCTCAACTCTGGGTTGCAGATTGCCAGTCAACAGTACCTCTAAGACTGGCCATGTAGGTTGACTTTTATTTTTCTTGCTATTAATGAATGTTCTTACCTCTCTCCTTCAATTTCTGTAGGCAGTTCAATTAACCTCCAGAAGATGGCTGAACCTGCAGGAATACCAGAGCAAGAAACTGATGTCTGACAACGGAGTGAGAGTTCAAAGATTCTTTGTAGCAGACACTGCAAATGAAGCTCTCGAGGCTGCTAAGAGACTAAGTAAGCTGATTCATAATGGGTGAAATACACTTTCAGCTACCAACTCTGGATTTTTCTTTTTCAGATGCAAAAGAAATTGTTTTAAAAGCCCAGATCTTAGCTGGAGGAAGAGGAAAAGGTGTCTTCAATAGTGGTTTGAAAGGAGGTGTTCATTTAACAAAAGAGTAAGTCTGGAGGTTGTTATTCCTTGTCTTTTTTCATTTTCTGCTTGTTTTCTCTTTCTCTTAGCCCTAATGTTGTGGGACAGCTGGCTAAACAGATGATTGGGTACAATCTAGCGACAAAACAAACTCCAAAAGAAGGTGTGAAAGTTAACAAGGTAATATGGATACTTTGGGTCATTTTCTATATGAATTAATTTGACTTTCCCACTAATGTGGTAGGTGATGGTTGCTGAAGCCTTGGATATTTCCAGAGAAACCTACCTGGCAATTCTGATGGACCGGTCCTGCAATGGCCCCGTGCTGGTGGGCAGCCCCCAGGGGGGCGTCGACATTGAAGAGGTGGCTGCTTCAAACCCGGAGCTCATTTTTAAGGTATGTTTAAATTCCGGGCTACCTGCTATTAATGAATTTTGTTTATTTGATTTATTTTTACTAGGAGCAAATTGACATTTTTGAAGGAATAAAGGACAGCCAAGCTCAGCGGATGGCCGAAAATCTAGGCTTCGTTGGGCCTTTGAAAAGCCAGGTATATAAGCCATTGGGGGATGGTGTGTCTGAGGTGTAATTCTATTTCACTTGATCACATTTAGGCTGCAGATCAAATTACGAAGCTGTATAATCTCTTCCTGAAAATTGATGCTACTCAGGTGGAAGTGAATCCCTTTGGTGAAACTCCAGAAGGACAAGGTAAAAAAAAAAAAGAATTGAGAAAACAAATGATTCAAGTATGATTGTTTTCTTCTTTATTTAGTTGTCTGTTTTGATGCCAAGATAAACTTTGATGACAACGCAGAATTCCGACAAAAAGACATATTTGCTATGGACGACAAATCAGAGAATGAGCCCATTGAAAATGAAGCTGCCAAATATGATCTAAAATACATAGGACTAGATGGGAACATTGCCTGCTTTGGTAAGAAGCAGTTATATCAAAAGAATGCTTTGAGCCTGTCTTGTGTCCCATTTGCATTTCACAGTGAATGGTGCTGGGCTCGCCATGGCTACTTGTGATATCATTTTCCTTAATGGTGGGAAGCCAGCCAACTTCTTGGATCTTGGAGGTGGTGTAAAGGAAGCTCAAGTATATCAAGCATTCAAATTGCTCACAGCTGATCCTAAGGTAACCTTTCTCTTTGTAGGGAGATTATATGCTTTGATTGGTAACTTTTTATTTTTGATTTCAGGTTGAAGCCATCCTTGTCAATATATTTGGTGGTATCGTCAACTGTGCCATCATTGCCAATGGGATCACCAAAGCCTGCCGGGAGCTAGAACTCAAGGTGCCCCTGGTGGTCCGGCTTGAAGGTGAGTCATGGTAGATTTCCGCTGTGCCAGCACATTCAGTGATTGTTCCCTGTCCCCCTTCTAGGAACCAACGTCCAAGAGGCCCAGAAGATACTCAACAACAGCGGACTCCCCATTACTTCAGCCATTGACCTGGAGGATGCAGCCAAGAAGGCTGTGGCCAGTGTGGCCAAGAAGTGATGTCTTTGTCCTGATCCAATGGAGAAAGAAAGCCATTTTTCCGTAAAAAGGGATGGTTCATCATTGTGAAAGAAATGGTTATCTCATTGGGGAAGAAAAGGGGAGGGGGAAGGCAAGAATCACTGAAAAATCTTAAATCTGTGTTTTCTGGAATAAGATATCTAGACAGCCTAAATCTGATTTTGGTCTTTATAAAAATAATATCTTGTGTTCTCATACTTTTCTGTCACTGTAAGCCTGCCCAGTAGGCAGTGTTTTGCAGACTTTGGGGAGTGGTCTATGTGGCCAAATATTGTGTGTATAGACAGAATTTGAAATCAAGTCCTGCTTCATTTACAAGAATTTTGGTGGGCATCTAATCCTACATAATGAAAAAGAAAAACAGACCATTTAAAAACTCAGACAAGATTATATTTAATATATTAATTACTAAAAAGGCATAAGATTACACTGAACATATTAGCTACTAAAAAGGCACTGCTAAGACATTCAAGCAAATAGCTATTACACACTACTGCAGATTTTACAGGTTTCTAATTCTAACATATGTTTGAAAAATCCGTGAGTATTCCAAAATATATTTAATAATGGAATATCTGCATTAATATACCATCCATGTGTTTTTACCATTTGCCTTAATATTGAATATACTGTTTACCTCACACTAAAAAGAAAACCAGAAGCCTTATTTGTGATTTTGGGAGTGGAAGCTTCCATTTTTGTGTCAAAAATGAATCCTGATTCTTATGGAAATCTCTGTTATTAAGATATTTCAAGATGAGACAACACTGAAGATCAAATTGTGTTTAGTATCACTATCTTCTCTCCTCGTTTCTCTCTTACTCCTCATCCTCCCAGAATCTACCAGTTTATGGTAGAAAGATGGGAACCTTATTTGAATGTGTTTTTTTTTTCCATGATGTCCAATTTTGTTGTGGGAAAGGATTTGGATAAAATTTTTGTTTAAATTTTGGTAGATTTTTATCTATACAAATTTAAATAAAATTATGTTTTGTAAGCTGTAAGATCTGTGTGTATCTCTCATTTTACTCAATTT